GGAGGAAGGAAGAGAGGGAGGGAAGGAAGGAAGGAAAGGAAGGAAGGGAAGGGAAAGAAGGAGAGGAAGGGAAGGGAGGGAGGAAGGGAAGGAAGGAAGGAAGGAAAGAAGGGAGGGAAGGAAGGAATGAAGGGAAGGGAAGGAATGAAGGGAAGGAAGGGAAGGAAGGAAGGAAGGAAAGAAGGAAGGAAGGATGGATCAGGGATTCAGGGATGGATCTCAAGTGGTCTTCAGTTACAGTAGAGTATGATGACCTTTAATCTGAGGGCTTAAGAATGATCAGGCCTGGCACTGTGGCTCACACGGGTAATCCCAGTGCTTTGGGAGGTCGAGATAGATAGATCACTTGAGACCAGGAGTTTGAGACCAGCCTGGCCAACATAGCAAGACCCTGTCTCTATAAGAAGTAAAAAAATTAGCTGGGCGTGGTGGCACTTGTGAGGCAGAGGCAGGAGGGTGACTTGGGCACAGGAGGTGGAAGCTGCAGTGAGCTATGATTTTGCCACCGCACTGCAGCCTGGGCGACAGAGCGAGGTTAGAATATAAACATATGTATTGTATATAATACACATATATTTTATCTTCTGTCTATCTTACACTTTAGGGTTGGGGGCCTGGAGTGTCTGGGGCGGGGAGACTGCTGAGGTCATCCGTCCCTTTCTCCAATGACCCAGGCTCAAAACTTTGTGGCTGGGCATTTCAGGGGTCCCCTCTTCCCCCTGGATGGAGGAAAGGGCGCCCGCCGCCTGCAGCCCCGCGGGGAGGGGACGAGGTGCGCCGGGCCCAGCTCTCCCGGGGGCCCGCCGGCCCTCCCGGCACAGGCCTCGCCCCCAGCCCCGCGCTGGCGCGCGCCACGTGGGCTACGCTGGGCGGGACCGGCGGGCGGGCGAGGCGAGGCGCACGGTGGGCTGGGAGGCTCCGCTCCGCGCCGGCGCGATCTGGCCCGGGTTTCCGCGCCCGCCCAGCGCCCCGACCTCCCCGCCCCCCGCGCCGCCGCTGCAGCCGCCGCCGCCGGAGGCCGCTCGGAGCCGCGCGAACATGGCCGAAGTCGGCGAGGACAGCGGCGCCCGCGCCCTGCTCGCGCTGCGCTCGGCGCCCTGCAGCCCAGTGCTGTGCGCCGCAGCCGCCGCCGCCGCCTTCCCCGCGGCCGCACCCCCGCCGGCCCCCGCGCAGCCCCAGCCTCCGCCCGGGCCGCCGCCGCCGCCGCCACCGCCGCTGCCTCCGGGCGCGATCGCGGGCGCGGGCTCCTCCGGGGGCTCCTCCGGGGTATCCGGGGACTCCGCGGTCGCGGGCGCGGCGCCGGCCCTGGTGGCCGCGGCGGCCGCCTCGGTACGGCAGAGCCCGGGGCCGGCGCTGGCGCGGCTGGAGGGCCGCGAGTTCGAGTTCCTCATGCGCCAGCCCAGCGTCACCATCGGCCGCAACTCGTCGCAGGGCTCGGTGGACTTGAGCATGGGCCTGTCCAGCTTCATCTCGCGGCGCCACCTGCAGCTCAGCTTCCAGGAGCCGCACTTCTACCTGCGCTGCCTCGGCAAGAACGGCGTCTTCGTGGACGGGGCCTTCCAGAGACGCGGCGCGCCCGCCCTGCAGCTGCCCAAGCAGTGAGTGGCCCCGCGACCCCCGCCGCCCGCACGCACCTCACACCCGCTCCTCCTCCTGTTGCAGGTGTACCTTCCGGTTTCCCAGCACGGCCATCAAGATCCAGTTCACGTCGCTCTATCACAAAGAAGAGGCCCCAGCCTCCCCGCTGCGGCCACTGTACCCCCAGATCTCCCCTCTGAAGATCCACATCCCGGAGCCGGACCTCCGGAGCATGGTCAGCCCCGTCCCCTCCCCGACGGGCACCATCAGGTGAGTAGCCCCCCAGCCTGCCCTTGGGCCCCCATGAACTTACAGTGTCCTTCTCTCTCCTCAGTGTCCCCAACTCCTGCCCAGCCAGTCCACGCGGTGCCGGCTCCTCCAGTTACCGCTTTGTGCAGAACGTGACCTCGGACCTGCAGCTGGCAGCAGAGTTTGCAGCAAAGGCCGCGTCGGAGCAGCAGGCAGACACGTCTGGAGGAGACAGCCCCAAGGTCTGAGCCCACCTGGCGCCGTGGTGCACCTGGAGCTCATCCCGTGAGCCGTGTTTCTCCGCAGGATGAGTCAAAGCCGCCGTTCTCCTACGCGCAGCTGATCGTGCAGGCCATCTCCTCCGCCCAGGACCGGCAGCTGACCCTGAGCGGGATCTACGCCCACATCACCAAGCATTACCCCTACTACCGGACGGCCGACAAAGGCTGGCAGGTGAAGCCGAGTCCCCAGGGCCGGATCGCCTCGGTGATGGGTGAATATCTCTGCTTCCCTGCAGAATTCTATCCGGCACAACCTCTCTTTGAACCGTTACTTTATCAAAGTCCCACGTTCCCAGGAGGAGCCTGGGAAGGGGTCCTTTTGGCGAATAGACCCTGCCTCTGAAGCCAAGCTCGTGGAACAGGCATTCCGGAAACGGAGGCAGAGGGGTGTCTCCTGCTTCCGCACCCCCTTCGGGCCTCTGTCCTCAAGGTAAAGTTCTCTGAGCGCCCGTCCTCCAGCTGGCTGACTGCCGCGGCCCTTGCCTGTCTTCCAGGAGCGCTCCAGCTTCGCCCACACACCCCGGGCTGATGTCCCCTCGCTCCGGCGGCCTGCAGACCCCAGAGTGCCTGTCTCGGGAGGGCTCCCCCATTCCACACGACCCTGAGTTTGGGTCCAAGTTAGCTTCTGTCCCAGAGTACCGGTATTCCCAAAGCGCACCCGGTAAGGAGCGGGCGGCCCTCTTGCGGGGCGGGGGGTCACCGTCCGCTCTCCGCCCTCCGTGCAGGCTCCCCCGTCAGCGCCCAGCCAGTGATCATGGCCGTGCCTCCCCGACCGTCCAGCCTCGTGGCCAAGCCCGTGGCCTACATGCCCGCCTCCATCGTAACCTCACAGCAGCCCGCGGGCCACGCCATCCACGTCGTGCAGCAGGCCCCCACCGTCACCATGGTCAGGGTGGTCACCACATCTGCCAACTCGGCCAACGGATACATCCTCACCAGCCAGGGCGCGGCGGGGGGCTCCCATGATGCGGCGGGCGCAGCCGTGCTGGACCTGGGCAGCGAGGCCAGAGGTAATGCAGCCGCGGCTGGCAGCCTTCGCAGGAGTGTGGTGCTGACTTGGTTCCTGTCCCGCAGGCCTGGAGGAGAAACCCACCATTGCGTTTGCCACAATCCCCGCGGCTGGTGGAGTCATCCAGACGGTGGCCAGCCAGATGGCCCCCGGGGTCCCCGGACACACGGTCACCATCCTGCAGCCCGCCACACCCGTGACCCTCGGGCAGCACCACCTTCCAGTCCGGGCCGTGACCCAGAACGGAAAGCATGCGGTTCCCACGAACAGTTTAGCCGGCAACGCTTACGGTGAGGCCCTGGCCCTGTTCTCCATGCCACATCCCAGAGTAACCCTCTTCTTCCTCCACTCCAGCCCTCACCAGCCCTTTGCAGCTCCTTGCGACCCAAGCGAGTTCATCCGCGCCGGTGGTGGTCACCCGGGTGTGCGAGGTGGGGCCCAAGGAGCCAGCAGCAGCCGTCGCGGCCACGGCCACCACCACCCCAGCCACTGCCACCACCGCCTCTGCCTCCGCCTCTTCCACTGGAGAGCCCGAGGTCAAAAGGTCCCGGGTGGAGGAGCCCAGTGGTGCTGTAACCACACCGGCTGGAGTGATCGCAGCTGCCGGCCCCCAGGGGCCAGGCACCGGGGAGTGAGGTCACCTGCAACGCGGGGGAGTGGGACTCACCCAGCGGCGACCCCGAAGCTGGACCCGGCAGCTCAGGCGGCCGCACCCACAGACGGAGGAGAACAGCCCGCGGCGGCCTGTGGGCATCGGCGGCACCTGGACACACCCAGCCCTTTCCATTTGATCGCCTGCCTTCCCGTGGTTTAAGACAAAAACACATAAACAAGTTCAGACAACTGATTGTATGATTCTGGGAATTCTTTGCTTTCCTTTCCTTCTCCCTCGGCACCACCTCCTCTCCCCAGGCCTCCCTGTCGGGCATGGGGAGGAGGTTGGAGCTCAGCATCTTGAGGAATGTGTCAAGACAGCCCCTCCGCTCCGCGCTGCACGGCCAGCCGCCTTTGTCCGGGAGGACAGACAGAAACGCAGCAAGGCACACACCAAGGCTGCCGGGGAGGCCCGGGCACCGGACAGATGCCTGTTGGGAAGCCAGGAGCTGCCGAGCCACGGACCACCTAACAGCCTCTCCGCCCGGAACGTGACATAGAGAGTGTTGGCATTAACTCGGGGGGTGTCCGATTTCACTTCAGACCCCAAGTTTTTCTTTGTTTGTTTAAACATGGAATTCAGACTTCATTGTACACCTGAGACAGACACAAAAGGGATCATGTATTTTTGAGGATTTTACCTGTTGACGTCTGATGACCGGCCGTAGGTCCAGGGTTCCCGCTGGGTTTAATCCCCTCGAAGAGTAAACCTGCCGCTCTGTCTGATAACTTCAAGTAAGAGCAGCGGCTTCCTGGGTTGGCGTTCGCGGTGGAAGGTTCCTAGGATGAAAGGTGAGCCTGGATCCGCCGGCCGCAGACATCGCGCTGCTGGGGACGATTGGGGCCGCTGCTCTGCAGACCAGACCTTCCCGAATTATCCGTGGCTCCGATGTCCCGGTGCTGACGGCCACATGGGGACCTAACAGTGCCAAACGCCATCTGCTCCAGCTGCTTTTTCACCCAGTTGCAGAGTCCTCACCACTCCCACATTGATCTGCTGTTTTCAATTGGAACCATTTCTCCTGCCTGAAACTCCAGGGCCCCTCCCTGGGCTGTCCGTGAGCAGGAGACCCCACCCCAGCAGCAGTGGTGAGCAGGCCTGTGCCTCCACGCCCAGCCCCCGCCAACGCGACTGGTTTTGTTTGCCACACGGTGAGAACCGGAGGACGGGATGCTCCAGCCAGTTGGGTGGTTCTGGGGTCCCTGAGGAAGCCCCCTCCTGCACTTCCATTAAGACAGCCAGTGGTTCCTGGATCTTTGTCACCAAGCAGCGTTGAGCCAGAGCTGTCTAATGCTGAGCCCAGCTCAGGAAGGAGAGAGGAGTCCTTCAGTGTGTCTTGGAGATGCGAAGTGCGTCCTCGTAAAGGTCAGCTGTCAGTTTTGCTGGCCGCTCCGGCGCTGGCTCTCCTGTCCGGGACCACAACGAGAAACAGCGACAGATTCGACGCAGAGCTCCGGAAGTGCCTGAGGAGCAGTGGTTCTTGGAAATCGCCCGTCCTCCGCATCACAGCCTCTCACCAGCAAAGCAGCCTCTGCCCAGGCCCTGGCGGGAGAGCTGCAGAGGGACCCAGGTGCCTGGAGGGCATTTGAGGGAGGTGGCTGGACAGGTGTCTCCCTGAAGAAGAAGGGAGAACACTTTTCAAAGTGATTCCGAGGCAGTGCGGGAGGACACACGTGCTGTGCAGTGGAGTGGGGTCGCCCGTGGCCCCCATCAGAGTCCCCGTCCCCCAGGACAAGTGCAGAACCTCTGTGGGCCCCCTCCTTCCACCTAGATAGAGAAAACCCCTTGTTCGGTTTCCTTCCCGTGTCCCGTTGTTTTTCTAAGCCCCCCGAATTGAGTCGTTTCTATGGCACTAACCTTTCCATGGGAAATAAGCTCTTTGTGGAAGTCCGTACCTGTTGCCCTGGGTGAGGTTTCAGAGAAACGGGGGCAGGATGAACACAGCCGGCTGTCCTGGGTGCAGTTACGTCCGTGGAGGGTGAGAGATTGCGCCCCGTTCCACACTTGTGTCGCCTGCTGTTGTCTGTGGGCCTTTTCTTTCCGTGGTGCCTGGTGTGTGCGTGCATGGCGTGAGAGAACGGGGGGTGGGGGTTGGAGGTGGCTCCCCGACACCGGTGCCTGTGTGGCCTGAGCCGGCGCCCTCCCGGGAGCGCCCGTCACGGGGGGCCTCTGTGATTACCTGCTGCTGCTCTCTCCCGCGTGGTGACTATATGTCCTCAGGGCTGCCTGTGGCCACCCTGATGGGAGACCTCTGTTTGCTTCTGGGCCACTGCAGGTTGGCCTCCTCAATACAAGCTGATGTCTGCAGGGAGCGCCGCGTGCTGGGATTGCACCACGTGTTGGTCACAAATCGAGGTCGCCTTTTGGCCTGGTCTGCTCAGGCTGGCCCTGACCCACGTGGTTTCCTGGCTTCTGAGACGCAGCGCATTCTTCCTGTTAGCGGTAGCGTTCTCTGATTTCACTGCTTCATTGCCAAGGGCGTGGAAAGGGGGTGGTGGATGGAGCCGGGAGGTGGCGAGCACAGGACCCCGGGGCTGCATTCTGCCGTGTGGGGTTCTGCACTGTCTAGCTTCTGCGGGGACTGCAAAGAGGGATGAAGGGACGTGGTCCTAGGGGTCGGCTCAGACTCGGAGCAGGGCAGGGAGAGGAGGGCAAGGAGAGGAGGCCTGGGTCCTGGATCCACTGCTCTGGGCTCATAACCATGAGATTTTGAAAGAGTTTTTGGTCATCTGAGCAGGTACCATGCCTGGCTCATGCCGGAACTTGTCTTGGAACCGGTAGCCAGAGGCCCAGGAAGGGACAGGGCCCAAAAGGGTTGCATGTCCCGGCCACAAAGCCCTCCCTGTGTGCCCTGAGCCAGCCCAGCAAGCGCCTCCCAGCCAGGCGCTTTCGCAGAAGCAAGAGCACAGGCCAGGGGGACCGGGAGAGCCTCAGCCCCCAGCCTGGGCGGCCTGTGACCCTGAGCCGTGTGGAGCCAGGACCCAAGAACCTTCTCTAGGTTCTCAAGGGTGAGCTGACCCGGGCAATGTGCAGGAATGTGGGGAGCAAAAGTAGCTGATTCCAGCCCCGTTCTGGGGTCACTGGGGAGGCAGAGGCTGAGGGCCTGTTCTCTGGTCACCAGGGACTGGGGGCACGGTCCACAGCGGATGAGAACAGCAGGTCACAGTAGTGGCTTTGGGAAGGGCCCCTCCTGCTTTGCCCTGTTCGGAAAGGGGCTCCCTCAGAGCCCCTGGGCCCAGTAACCCGCTTCTGTCTCCTGACTCCTGCTGGATAAATTGCCAGGTTTATCAAATACAAGAAAACACCTGCTTTGGCTAGGAGGTAAGTCCCAAAAAGAACGTCTTAAGTAGAGCAAAGGCATCCACCGAGGCCATTTGGTGGCCCCTGGGAAGTGGGGAAGCAGGGCCTGAGCGTCCCCAGGCTGCTAGGGCAGCAGCTGGCTCAGGGCACACTCTCTCGTGCCAGCTTCTGCCACCAGCCCAGTGTCCACGGAGCCGCGGGGCCAGAGGAGCTCAGGGAGACCTGGCTGTCTAGGGCATGGTACCCAGTATCCCGGTGTGTGCCCATCCTCAGCCACTTGTGTCTTTCTTTCCATGTGGGAGTTCTCCCGGTGACACCTGCCCTCCGTTGAGGGTGGAATCTGTCACTCATGCCTTTGAGGGACCCAGATGGACCATCCCTCTTCTGCTTGCTTTCTACATTCCTAAAAACCTCAACGTTAATCCCTCACCAGTCGGGCCGAGTGTGGCCTCATGGTTCTGCCGCGGCCCAGTCTTCTCCCACTGGCTTCACGCTAGAGGGCGCCATGCGCTCTGGGTGAAATGAGACGCTGGTGTGGGGTCCCCATGTAGAGACCCTCAGGTCCCTATCCAGAGACCCTCCAGGCAGTGCTGGGAAGACACTGGTGGCGGGGACCATGACCAGGCGGGTGGAGCCATGTGTGTCTCACACCTGCCGCCCCTCACTTTCCTTCCCGAGGTCTGGTAGGTCCTCTTTGGGATTTGCTGTTTATTTGTATCTCCCTTTTCTTTGATTTAAGAACAATGCCAAGTGAAAAAGCTGGGAATGAATTTCTGAGTTGCTGAGTGTTCCCTGCTCCTAGGTACCACGCTCTGTGCTTCTCAGGCAGGGAGGAGATGGATTCGGTGGAGTTGGGCCAGGACGGGGGCTTCACCCTGCCCCCTCCAGACTGCCGAAGCCCCCAAGAAGTTTTGAGCCCAGCTGGGCCTCGCCTCCCCGGCTCCTGGGTCCATTTTCTGTACTGGTTTGAGATCACAGGCATCATTCAGCGAATGCTCTTGTGTCCTCTGCATAAAGAGGGCCCTCCCTGGAGCACCCCCGGGGAGCTGGGACTCTCCAGAAAGCCCCGGGTGAGGGCTCCGTCTTGAGAGAGAGAGAAATCCCTTCTTTGGGCGATTCAGTGAGTTCAGGAGGAGGAGGAAGCTTTTCCTTGGCTTTGAAATCAGTGTTTTTATGGAGACAAAGAACAGACCTCAGTGGGAAAAATGAAAACGTAATGGAACACGGGGAGGTGTCGGAGAAGAAAGGATTTTCCCCTTCGCTTTCAGAGCCGGCGGGAGTGCAGGTCTGTTTTGCTTCAGAAGCCTCACATTCTGCTTTGCCCTTGAGTGACTTCATGCGGGATGAGGAACTGTTGACCCCTCTAGAGAGGACACCCCAAGTCCATCCTGGGCTCCTCCTCACCCCTCTGAGAAAGCCCCCCTAAAAAAAGGCTTCAGAGTCACCGGCATGCCGCCTCACGTTGCAGGACGGAATCGCGCGCTCCTCACGCTGGAGTAAGTTACGAAACATGATCGTCAGGCTCTTTGCAAACGCAGAGCCCCAGAACGCTGGATGGAGGCCTCCTCGGCCCTGCGGGCGGCCTGGCTGCGGTAGGTCTGCTGCAAGGAGCCACCACGGGGACTGCGCCACACTCCTGATGAAAACGTGTTTACCCACAGCCTCGCCTCGAGCCTCCTTGACAATACCGCTGCTTCAAAGCAATATTATTTAATGAGAATACTTTACATTGCTCACATGTGCTGCTATGAAGACAGGATTAGTCTGTAGACGGGACTCAGCTCCAGAGGTTCCTGGGTAATGTATTGTGGCTCTTGGAAATGAGGGTAGAATTTGAAATATAACAAATGGTCTCTCGCCCGGTTCTGTCCCTTATTTTTAGATTGTTTTCCTGCATCTTACAATTTCCTTTTCTTTTCAAAGTTCCTTTCTCCAGGCCTGTTTTTCAGTGCTCAGGACACGGTTTTCATCACATACTTACTGTTTTTTTGGTTGGGTTTTGATACGAAAAGCTGCTACGTTTGGTGACCAGAGGGAGGGTTTGGAATCTGTGCTTTGCAGGGGATCTCGGTGGGTACCGCGGCCCCTCGCAGGGTGGCGAGTGGGGTCCGTGCCTCGAGAAGGGGGCCCTTACCCACACCGTGCGGCTTGAATTCTGTCGGAGTTGAATCTGTGGAAAGGATTGTCCCATTAGAGCTGCTGCGTCCTTTCCTCTGTCCTCCCTGTCACCCAAACCCCGAAGTCACAGCTGCTTAGAAGAATGGGATTTTGGGGATACAACCACACACATTTCCCTCTGGACTGAAATTTTAAAAACAGACCCATTTCACTGACTTCTTTTTTTTTTTTTTTTTTTTTTTTTTTTTGAGACGGAGTCTCGCTCTGTCGCCCAGGCTGGAGTGCAGTGGCGTGATCTCGGCTCACTGCAAGCTCCGCCTCCCGGGTTCACGCCATTCTCCTGCCTCAGCCTCCCGAGTAGCTGGGACTACAGGCGCCCGCTACCACGCCCGGCTAATTTTTTGTATTTTTAGTAGAGACGGGGTTTCACCGTGTTAGCCAGGATGGTCTCGATCTCCTGACCTCGTGATCCGCCCGCCTCGGCCTCCCAAAGTGCTGGGATTACAGGCGTGAGCCACCGCGCCCGGCCCACTGACTTCTTTAGGGAAAATAGTTTCAGTCTTGGGTTGTCTTGTGAGCCCACGGGCATGGGACCCTGTCTCTGCTGGGCTTTTCCGGCCCCGTCCCAGCTCCTCCTCAGGCAGAGGCTGCAGCCCTCAGCTCTGCTGCTGGATGGAACATTTCAACCCCCTCCGGGAAGGTGGGCAGGGTGGAGGGCCCAGGGCTAGGCCTGCCATGCACCATGAGCAGGGGTGCTACCTGGGTGTGTGAAGTTGGGCTGGCTTTTCCTGGAGGTGGGTGAGAAGGCTCTCCGGGCAAATCAGAAGGCCACGAGAGAGAGAGGAGCGGGGAGAGTGGTGAGGAGGATTCGTCTCTGACTGATGAACCTCGCCGTGCCTGTCTGTCACATCCAAGTCTGTGCCAGCTGCTGGGAGGTCAGACTCCTGCCCTGAGAAACAGCCCAGTCCTTGGAGAATGAAACCCTGAGGGTCAGTGAGTGGAGGCCTTCCCTCGGGGCCAGCCATTCCCGGGAGGCCTGAGTGTGACCTGGAAGCTCTGTGGGTCACCAAGACTGGCATTTTCCTTGTATTTTTGTGCAGGGCTGAAGTGAGCGTTCCTCCTCTGAATTGGTGAGGCTTTGGAAATTTTTTGTTTCTTCTACTCATCCTAATGGCTGGTTTTGGCTGCCCGGAGTATCAGAGAATATCACTAAGAGGGCAGTCAGTTTATTTTTAGGCATCTTTCTTTCTGTCCAGGGAGAAACCCCTCGGAAGAATCTTAGTCACTCTTTGCACCTGCCCTGTCATTCTCGCCATGGGGAAAATGCGTTGAAAAGAAAAATACCGGGGCCAGGGAGAAGCCGTGAATGTATTTATTTGCTTTGGTGAAGCTGCTGAACACTGGCTGCGGAGGGCCCCCCGCCCCCATCCCGCTTCAGGCCCCAGTGACCCAGTTGCGTCTTAAGTTCCATCGTCCAGATTTCAGGCCACCAGAGGCTGCCAAAGGTGACTGAAGCGGTCTCCAAGTCACTCTGTCACCACTTTTTTTTTTTTTGAGATGGAGTCTCGCTCTATCGCCCAGGCTGGAGTGCAGTGGCCCAATCTCGGCTCACTGCAACCTCCGCCTCCCAGGTTCGAGCGAATTCTCCTGCCTCAACCTCCCAAGTAGCTGGGATTACAGGCACCTGCCACCACACCCGGCTAATTTTTGTATTTCTAATAGAGATGAGAGTGTTACCATGTTGGTCAGGCTGGTCTTGAACTCCTGACCTCAGGTGATCTGCCCACCTCAACCTCCCAAAGTGCTGGGATTATAGGCATGAGCCACCGCGCCTGGCCTCTGTCACTTTTTTTGCTCCTTACCCAGTTTTTGTTTTTTGTTGTTTTGTTTTGTTTTAGCGTGATACTACAATGGAAAGACTCCTAGTTGGTTATTCTTTATCTCGGATTCTTTTTTCTGGAATTGTTTGCTCATTTGAGTGGTTGGTGGTTTGCCCTGTGTCAGACACGGTGAAAAGAGTGCAGGAAAGCTGGGGCCAGGGGAAGCGAAGTGGCTTCAATCCGGGCTGACAGCCAAGAAGAGTTTTCCTCCCTTCGGTGACAGGGCCTGCCCCTCCGAGTCTAGAGGTAAAAGCAGCTTCTAGAACTGGCCCCTAAGTCTCCAAATGTGTTGGCTAAGCTGAAATGAGAGACTCTGAATTAGAGTTTTTGTTTGTTTGTTTGTTCTCTGCATGAAGTTCACAGGCCTGTATGGATGTTAAATTGTGTCTATAGCCTCTAAATCTCCAGGTTAACTGGTCCAGATTTTTTTTTTTTAATCAGTAACAATGGGAATTTAAAATCAAATATTTGGCCAGGTGCGGTGGCTCATGCCCGTAATCCCAGCACTTTGGGAGGCCGAGGCAGGCGCATCACCTGAGGAGTTTGAGACCAGCCTGACCAACATGGTGAAATCCTGTCTCTACTAAAAATACAAAAAATTAGCCAGGCGTGGTGGCGTGTGCCTGTAATCCCAGCTACCAGGGAGGCTGAGGCATGAGAATCGCTTGAACCTGGGAGATGGAGGTTGCAGTGAGCCGAGATCATGCCACTGCACTCCAGCCTGGGCAACAGAGGGAGACTCTGTCTCAAAAATAATAATCAAATCAAGTATTTTAAGTTTGGCTCTTCTTTTTTTCAAGAAAGGCTTTTTGGATACCTAGAATACCTTCATGTATGTGGCTTGATTTCTGTTTCAGGAAAAGGGGGGCGGGAGGAGAGACAACAGCCGTGTTCCAGAGTCTGTCCTGAGATGTCGCTGAGTCCAGACACTTGGGCTGCACGTGCCCTGCAGATGACAAAGGCCGGCAGCTCAGCACACGTGCAGGAGGGGTTAAAGCCAATATTGAGTTTTTGTTCTTGTTGTTTTAATCTGAACGATTATTCTCCTGTAAAAATAATTTGGGAGGGGCGGGTGTTGTTCGGTGTGTGTGTGTGTGTGTGTGTGTGTGTGTGTGTGTGTATTTTTTTTTTTACAGTGGCGCCTGTCTAAAGTATTTTTCACAACATGTTTGATAATCAGTGCTTTAAAAAGCAGCAGTGTCCTATGAAGTGGAAATGTCAGTTCTAGAGCATTGGATGTGAAGTTCTGGTCATGTCACCTTGCGTGTCTCACCCTGGAGGAGTGAAGGTGGGCGCCCGGCGGGGGGGTGTGGCTGCACCCCAGCACCGGGAGGGGGCACGCACGACACCAGAGGAAGGGACAGCCCCACCCATGTCAACAGCAGGCAACCTGTGTTTTCATTTCAAGTGGGATACAGTATTTTTTTAATAAGGAGCCATACTTTTTTTTAAGAGTTTGAGATCTGAATGTGATTTCTAATTGTATCAGACGTTAATGTTTTAAAGCTATAACAAAGTTTAAAATTTCTACTTTTTGTTTTTCATTTATTTTAACTGTTCTTTTATCTATTAAATTGTTGTATGTGGATGGGGAAGTTTTGTTTCTCCTCTTAGCATTTGTTTCTATAACCAGAAATAAAATTCTATATTAAAGAAATGACCCTGCGGCTCCGGTGTGGTCCTTCTGCGCAG